CCTTTGCAAGACTTCACGCCTCTACTCCAACAATAAACTACTAAAACCTCTGGAAACAATCTAGAACTTGCACTTGAGCAGACAAGAGAAAGGAAGTGATGGCTTTAAAGGGACGCAGCTTTGTCGGGCTCAAAAGAGGAGCCCTCGCTCACTCTTGAGCGGCTCAAGATGTTACCAGAAGCTCCCGCCAGATGTGCGGGGCGGGGGTGCGGGCACAGGTAAGGCAGAGAAGATGGGTGGACGGCCCTGGGAAGAACTAGGGTGCCGAAGCCTGCAGGCGGGATGGAGTGGAAGGAGGTGAGGCAAAATTAGGCAAGTACAGGAAGGAGCCAGTGCAGCGAAGAAAACAGGGCAGGCGAGAAGTAGAGCCCTAGAGGAACCAACGAATTCGGGACTCGGAGGGTTTCCGAGGGTCCAGTTCTCTCACCAGAAAGCCGCGTTCAGCCCCAGGCACCACAGAGCGCTCCTAGCTGGCCGCTCCCACACCAGGGCTGCCTGCACCCGACTCAGCAGAGGCTCGTAAGGCCCCAGCACCTCCACCAGGGCCCGCTGCGCCGCCTCAACCTGCTGGTCCCGCTCCCAGGAGCCTGACACATCTCGGCGGCCCCTGAAAGTCGACCCCGAAGCCGGGCCTGGGGTCGTGGGAACCCCTTCGGCCTCAGCCATCTCCCCGCGGCAGCCACAACATCCGGGGCCGTGGCCCGACAAGTCACAATAACAGCAACTGCGCAGATGCGCGATTCGGCGGGGGAGGTGGCTTCGCACCACAGCGCGCTTGCGCGCAGGCCCAAGCAGGCGCCCACCCAGAGGGGAGGGAGGACGCCGTACCCCGCCCTCACTGAGGCGCGGAGCCGGATCCGGAGGCGCCGAGCCGCATCCGGAGCCGCGCACGCGCAATCTGCATGAACGAAGGCCAGTGCTTAAAGACGTGCCATTCATTGCCAGAACTCGATTCTCATTGGAGCGGAGGAAGTTCGTGGGTGGAGCTGGTTGTTTGGCGCCTGCGTCTTGCGGCGAGCGGGCTGGCGTGCGGCGCCGTTGCGGGCGGGAGCGGCTGCAACGCCGGTGCCTGAGGAGCGATGCCGAGGGAAATCATCACCCTACAGTTGGGCCAGTGCGGCAATCAGAGTGAGCGAAACTCCGGCCCCTCAGCTAGCCAGTTCTTTCTCCCCTGCCCGCCCCTTCCCCCCAGTTGGGTTCGAGTTCTGGAAACAGCTGTGCGCCGAGCATGGTATCAGCCCCGAGGGCATCGTGGAGGAGTTCGCCACCGAGGGCACTGACCGCAAGGACGTCTTTTTCTACCAGGTGCCCCCAGCGACTTGGCCGGGGGCGGCAGTGATTGGGCCCCCTCCTGGACTCCCCTTGACAGGCAGACGATGAGCACTACATCCCCCGGGCCGTGCTGCTGGACTTGGAACCCCGGGTGATCCACTCCATCCTCAACTCCCCCTATGCCAAGCTCTACAACCCAGAGAACATCTACCTGTCGGAACATGGAGGAGGAGCTGGCAACAACTGGGCCAGCGGATTCTCCCAGGTCGTTTCCTATTCCCTGGCAGGGCCCACAACTCCCACTCTGACCCTCCCCTATGTCTGTACAGGGAGAAAAGATCCATGAGGACATTTTTGACATCATAGACCGGGAGGCAGATGGTAGTGACAGTCTAGAGGTAAGTGTCCCAGGAATGCTGGTAGGAGCCGAACCTGTACACTGACTGCCCCTTCCCCATGCAGGGCTTTGTGCTGTGTCACTCCATTGCTGGGGGGACAGGCTCTGGACTGGGTTCCTACCTCTTAGAACGGCTGAATGACAGGTAAGTTTGTGTTTGGGGATTAGGAAAGGTCTGTTGCCCTGATCCTTTCCCCAACCCCCACCAGGTATCCTAAGAAGCTGGTGCAGACATACTCAGTGTTTCCCAACCAGGACGAGATGAGCGATGTGGTGGTCCAGCCTTACAATTCACTCCTCACACTCAAGAGGCTGACGCAGAATGCAGACTGTGTGGTGAGTCCTGGATTCTACCTCTCCCAACTCTCCATTGATCTGTGATCCTCTTCTGTCCCCCCAGGTGGTGCTGGACAACACAGCCCTGAACCGGATTGCCACAGACCGCCTGCACATCCAGAACCCATCCTTCTCCCAGATCAACCAGCTGGTGGGCCCCCACTCCTGGACTCCTTTGGACTTTGAGGCCCATAACATGGCACGCCTGTCCCCAGGTGTCTACCATCATGTCAGCCAGCACCACCACCCTGCGCTACCCTGGCTACATGAACAATGACCTCATCGGCCTCATCGCCTCGCTCATTCCCACCCCACGGCTCCACTTCCTCATGACCGGCTACACCCCTCTCACTACGGACCAGTCAGTAAGAGCAGCCTTCAGTGTCCCAGGCCAGGCCTGGCCGGGTCCCTGTCTCACTGTCCTATCAGGTGGCCAGCGTGAGGAAGACCACGGTCCTGGATGTCATGAGGCGGCTGCTGCAGCCCAAGAACGTGATGGTGTCCACAGGCCGAGACCGCCAGACCAACCACTGCTACATCGCCATCCTCAACATCATCCAGGGAGAGGTGGACCCCACCCAGGTAGGGGAGGCCCCTTCATCCCACACCCTGGAGGCCACCTCCACTGCTCCTATGCCCACCCCAGGTCCACAAGAGCTTGCAGAGGATCCGGGAACGCAAGTTGGCCAACTTCATCCCGTGGGGCCCCGCCAGCATCCAGGTGGCCCTGTCGAGGAAGTCTCCCTACCTGCCCTCGGCCCACCGGGTCAGCGGGCTCATGATGGCCAACCACACCAGCATCTCCTCGGTGAGTCTCAAAGTTTGCACCTTTTTTCCCTGCTTTGTAACCCCTGTTTTCTGCACACCCCAAGCTCTTCGAGAGAACCTGTCGCCAGTATGACAAGCTGCGTAAGCGGGAGGCCTTCCTGGAGCAGTTCCGCAAGGAGGACATGTTCAAGGACAACTTTGATGAGATGGACACATCCAGGGAGATTGTGCAGCAGCTCATCGATGAGTACCATGCGGCCACACGGCCAGACTACATCTCCTGGGGCACCCAGGAGCAGTGAGTCCCCCAGGACAGGGACCCTCATCTGCCTTACTGGTTGGCCCAAGCCCTGCCTGACTGACCACCCCCTCAGAGCACAGATCAGGGACCTCACGCATCTCTTTCTCATATACATGGACTCTCTGTTGGCCTGCAAACACATTTACTTCTCCTCTTATGAGACTATTTATCTTTAATAAAGCACTGGATATAAATCAAGTCACTGCTCCCTTTAAAGCCTTTGGGTTCTG